CCCCCTCCCTACTAAATGGTTAAAACAATCATCATAACTCTTAAGGCCCTTTTATGGCTGTTTCTTAGCGAAACCTCACAACATGCCTATGGGGTGGGAATTGATGTTCCATTCCACAGCTGACTCCACTGAAGCCCATGAGGAAGAAATTGGCCCAAATCACAGTCCCCTCTGATTACAGAACAGAAAAAGTCAGCTAAAATCTCAGGATCACTTTTTTCAGGTGATGGGAGGATTTCAGAAGTTCTGTGGACACCTGAAATTGGGCACAAAATCAGGTGTTTCATGCCAGTGGGCATTTTCCAGGTAGAGGGATCATATTTCTCTCGAGAGTCTAAAAGTGTGTTGAACAAGCCCACTCTTTACAGATGGGGAGACTGAGCCTGGGGACAGGGAGTGGCCTGCTCAGAAAAGACTCAGAAATTAAATCCAGTCCAGTGGGTTGATATTTACCCAAATTTCCAGCCTGGGGAGATTGATGCACCCAAGAGAAGAACCCAGAAATGAAACTTTGTTCTTTTATGCTAAAAAATAAAATTCCCCAGAGTGCTTACAATCTCTCCTCCCACTCCCTTTTTCCTGCCCTAAATAAATAATGGCGAATGAGCACCCAGCCAGGGATGTGTCTGATCAAACAATCATGGATCAATAGCTATGTTTGGAGAAGGAATTTGTGGCTGCTCCAGCTACTGGGCATTTTGTCTGGTCCAGTTCATGTAATCTCCCAACACCCCATGAAGCAAGGCTTTGTTAATCCTATTTTACTGAAAATGAACTAAGACTCAGAGAGATAAAGCTGTTGCCCAATGAGCCTTCTTTCTGCCCTCCAGATCCACGGTGCTAATTCCCCTTCCGATGACCTAATGATTCTGAGCTTGGCAAAGGTCTTATCTCCCAGCTCGCCCAGGCCCAGTGTTCCAGGAATGTGACCTTTGCTGCAGCAGCCGCTGGAGGGGGCAGAGGGGATGGGCTGGAGGTTGAGCAAACAGAGCAGCAGAAAAGGCAGTTCCTCTTCTCCAGTGCCCTCCTTCCCTGTCTCTGCCTCTCCCTCCCTTCCTCAGGCATCAGAGCGGAGACTTCAGGGAGACCAGAGCCCAGCTTGCCAGGCACTGAGCTAGAAGCCCTGCCATGGCACCCCTGAGACCCCTTCTCATACTGGCCCTGCTGGCATGGGTTGCTCTGGCTGACCAAGGTACAGGGGAGTGTTGGTGGCCATCTGGGTCATGGTGGCACCGACTGACACTCCTTCCTCATAGAGTCATGCAAGGGCCGCTGCACTGAGGGCTTCAACGTGGACAAGAAGTGCCAGTGTGACGAGCTCTGCTCTTACTACCAGAGCTGCTGCACAGACTATACGGCTGAGTGCAAGCCCCAAGGTGTGTTCAGAGCCCAGGTGGGTGGGCTGGGGGCTGGAGACTCACTACCATCCACTCTCTGCAGTGACTCGCGGGGATGTGTTCACTATGCCGGAGGATGAGTACACGGTCTATGACGATGGCGAGGAGAAAAACAATGCCACTGTCCATGAACAGGTGGGGGGCCCCTCCCTGACCTCTGACCTCCAGGCCCAGTCCAAAGGGAATCCTGAGCAGACACCTGTTCTGAAACCTGAGGAAGAGGCCCCTGCGCCTGAGGTGGGCGCCTCTAAGCCTGAGGGGATAGACTCAAGGCCTGAGACCCTTCATCCAGGGAGACCTCAGCCCCCAGCAGAGGAGGAGCTGTGCAGTGGGAAGCCCTTCGACGCCTTCACCGACCTCAAGAACGGTTCCCTCTTTGCCTTCCGAGGTGAATCCAGGGCAGGTACTGGGGATGCGGGTTCCCTGCTCTCACACCATCTCCTCCACTCTAGGGCAGTACTGCTATGAACTGGACGAAAAGGCAGTGAGGCCTGGGTACCCCAAGCTCATCCGAGATGTCTGGGGCATCGAGGGCCCCATCGATGCCGCCTTCACCCGCATCAACTGTCAGGGGAAGACCTACCTCTTCAAGGTGCCAGGGGCTGTGGGCCAGGGTAGAAAGCACCATACCCCTTTTCACTTTCCCCACCTCTTAGGGTAGTCAGTACTGGCGCTTTGAGGATGGTGTCCTGGACCCTGATTACCCCCGAAATATCTCTGACGGCTTCGATGGCATCCCGGACAACGTGGATGCAGCCTTGGCCCTCCCTGCCCATAGCTACAGTGGCCGGGAGCGGGTCTACTTCTTCAAGGGTACTCAGGGGGTGGTGGGAGACTGAGCAGGCGCCCTCCTAATGCCCACCACCCTGCTCCTCAGGGAAACAGTACTGGGAGTACCAGTTCCAGCACCAGCCCAGTCAGGAGGAGTGTGAAGGCAGCTCCCTGTCGGCTGTGTTTGAACACTTTGCCATGATGCAGCGGGACAGCTGGGAGGACATCTTCGAGCTTCTCTTCTGGGGCAGAACCTCTGGTATGGAGAGAGGGCAAGTCTTGCTTCTCCCTAAGACCTCTCATTCACCCCTTCCCTGCCACAGCTGGTACCAGACAGCCCCAGTTCATTAGCCGGGACTGGCACGGTGTGCCAGGGCAAGTGGACGCAGCCATGGCTGGCCGCATCTACATCTCAGGCATGGCACCCCGCCCCTCCTTGGCCAAGAAACAAAGGTTTAGGCATCGCAACCGCAAAGGCTACCGTTCACAACGAGGCCACAGCCGTGGCCGCAACCAGAACTCCCGCCGGCCATCCCGCGCCACGTGGCTGTCCTTGTTCTCCAGTGAGGAGAGCAACTTGGGAGCCAACAACTATGATGACTACAGGATGGACTGGCTTGTGCCTGCCACCTGTGAACCCATCCAGAGTGTCTTCTTCTTCTCTGGAGGTAGGAGCCGCTGCCACCCCTGAAGCTGGTCTCCTCACGCATCCTCTGCTTTCCTCTCTTCCAGACAAGTACTACCGAGTCAATCTTCGCACACGGCGAGTGGACACTGTGGACCCTCCCTACCCACGCTCCATCGCTCAGTACTGGCTGGGCTGCCCAGCTCCTGGCCATCTGTAGGAGTCAGAGCCCACATGGCCGGGCCCTCTGTAGCTCCCTCCTCCCATCTCCTTCCCCCAGCCCAATAAAGGTCCCTTAGCCCCGAGTTTAAAATTATTGTTCTGACTGGGGTAGACA